CATCTTTATTTAGGTCTTCTTCAGTGTCTTCCAATGTTTTCTTCAGGCAGGTTTTGCATTTCTTTGATCGATTTATTCCTAGGTACTTGATATTTGTTTGGAGCTGTTGGAAATGGTATCTTTAAAAAAATTATCTTTTTTACTAGCATATATAAATAAATATTGATTTTTTAAAATATGATTTTTGTATCTATTAACCTTGTTAAAAACTTTTATTGTTAACAGTTTATCTGCAGATTGTTTTGAAGTGCCACAAACAATTTTTTTTTTTTTTTGAGACGGAGTTCTGCTCTTGTTGCCCAGGCTGGAGTGCAGTGGCGCGATATCAGCTCACTGCAACCTCCGCCTCCTGGGTTCAAGCAATTCTCCCGCCTCAGCTCCCCGAGAGGCTGGAATTACAGGCGTCCGCCACCTCGCCCTGCTAAGTTCGTATCTGTAGTAGAGACGGGGTTTCACCATGTTGGCCAGGCTGGTCTCGAATTCCCGACCTCAGGTGATCCTCCCGTCTTGGCCTCACAAACTGCTGGGATTACAGGCATGAGCCAACGGCGCCCGGCCTCCACGTACATAATTACATAATCTATGAAAAAATAATTTTGTTTCTTCCTATTTAATCTTCAATCCTTTTATTTTTCTTGCCTCACTCCACTGGCTAAGGACCTTTGGCTTCAATAATGGGTAGTCTCATCTGTAGCACACTTAATCATCACTAAGCTTTCCCAGCCTCAGGTCAATAGTATTAGGAGGTTGGTTCCTCACCGGAGGGTCGGGAACAAGACGCCAGAGCCCTTCTTCCAGCGCCTGCAGCGAGTTAAGGCCGAGGGTATGCCTCTGGCGGGCTCATCTTCCAACACAGAAGACCCCGCCGCCCTCTCTGGTTGCCGCGCAGCTGCGTCGTTCTGACCCAGGGTAGGTGCAGGGCGGCTGGAAGCACGTGCCGCCGCTTCCTCATTCTGGGACTACATCCCCCACAATGCCGCGCGCCGCGGGCGGCTGGCCCCCGAGTGCGGGAAGGGCCGGCAGGGAGGCGGAGCGGAAGCCGAGTGCGAGGGACGAGCGGAGTAAAATCTCCACAAGCTGGGAACAAACCTCGTCCCAACTCCCACCCACCGGCGTTTCTCCAGCTCGATCTGGAGGCTGCTTCGCCAGTGTGGGACGCAGCTGACGCCCGCTTATTAGCTCTCGCTGCGTCGCCCCGGCTCAGAAGCTCCGTGGCGGCGGCGACCGTGACGAGAAGCCCACGGCCAGGTAATGAGTAAGGGGCGAGTCCGCCAGCCGGGACCGCACTCACTTCTTTTTCTGTTTTTGACAGCTCAGTTCTCTTCTACTTTGGGAGAGAGAGAAAGTCAGATGCCCCTTTTAAACTCCCTCTTCAAAACTCATCTCCTGGGTGACTGGTAAGGATGAACTTAAACTGCCGTGTTGATTGTTAAACAGGTATTTTACCTCGTCTCCTTTCAGACTACTTGGAAGATGAACTGTTCTCATCAGCAACATGCTATTATGTCATCTTTTAGGACTAGGTAATGCTCCAGTGACTTAATACCAATGACATTTTCATGTTGTCCACAAATTCTGAGTAGAAACCTTTTCAAGCCTGTAGCCTCTCTGAGAGCTGACTGTTATTAACTGAATGAGAGGATGTCAGCAAACAGGTAAGACACATGCTGGGTAAATAAAATTATCAGACTAATACTGTTTTTCTTCTTAATTTTACAGAGTTAATAGAGTGGATACAACCTTGCTGAAGATGAAGAATATACAATATTGAGGATATTTTTTTCTTTTTTTTTTCAAGTCTTGATTTGTGGCTTACCTCAAGTTACCATTTTTCAGTCAAGTCTGTTTGTTTGCTTCTTCAGAAATGTTTTTTACAATCTCAAGAAAAAATATGTCCCAGAAATTGAGTTTACTGTTGCTTGTATTTGGACTCATTTGGGGATTGATGTTACTGCACTATACTTTTCAACAACCAAGACATCAAAGCAGTGTCAAGTTACGTGAGCAAATACTAGACTTAAGCAAAAGATATGTTAAAGCTCTAGCAGAGGAAAATAAGAACACAGTGGATGTCGAGAACGGTGCTTCTATGGCAGGATATGGTAAGATAACCGTAGAATATTTCTAGTTTCCTAATGTTAATTTTATTCTGATTTATTCCCCTAGCGGATCTGAAAAGAACAATTGCTGTCCTTCTGGATGACATTTTGCAACGATTGGTGAAGCTGGAGAACAAAGTTGACTATATTGTTGTGAATGGCTCAGCAGCCAACACCACCAATGGTACTAGTGGGAATTTGGTGCCAGTAACCACAAATAAAAGAACGAATGTCTCGGGCAGTATCAGATAGCAGTTGAAAATCACCTTGTGCTGCTCCATCCACTGTGGATTATATCCTATGGCAGAAAAGCTTTATAATTGCTGGCTTAGGACAGAGCAATACTTTACAATAAAAGCTCTACACATTTTCAAGGAGTATGCTGGATTCATGGAACTCTAATTCTGTACATAAAAATTTTAAAGTTATTTGTTTGCTTTCAGGCAAGTCTGTTCAATGCTGTACTATGTCCTTAAAGAGAATTTGGTAATTTGGTTGATGTGGTAAGCAGATAGGTGAGTTTTGTATAAATCTTTTGTGTTTGAGATCAAGCTGAAATGAAAACACTGAAAAACATGGATTCATTTCTATAACACATTTATTTAAGTATATAACACGTTTTTTGGACAAGTGAAGAATGTTTAATCATTCTGTCATTTGTTCTCAATAGATGTAACTGTTAGACTACGGCTATTTGAAAAAATGTGCTTATTGTACTATATTTTGTTATTCCAATTATGAGCAGAGAAAGGAAATATAATGTTGAAAATAATGTTTTGAAATCATGACCCAAAGAATGTATTGATTTGCACTATCCTTCAGAATAACTGAAGGTTAATTATTGTATATTTTTAAAAATTACACTTATAAGAGTATAATCTTGAAATGGGTAGCAGCCACTGTCCATTACCTATCGTAAACATTGGGGCAATTTAATAACAGCATTAAAATAGTTGTAAACTCTAATCTTATACTTATTGAAGAATAAAAGATATTTTTATGATGAGAGTAACAATAAAGTATTCATGATTTTTCACATACATGAATGTTCATTTAAAAGTTTAATCCTTTGAGTGTCTATGCTATCAGGAAAGCACATTATTTCCATATTTGGGTTAATTTTGCTTTTATTATATTGGTCTAGGAGGAAGGGACTTTGGAGAATGGAACTCTTGAGGACTTTAGCCAGGTGTATATAATAAAGGTACTTTTGTGCTGCATTAAATTGCTTGGAAAATGTTAACATTATATTATATAAGAGTATCCTTTATGAAATTTTGAATTTGTATAACAGATGCATTAGATATTCATTTTATATAATGGCCACTTAAAATAAGAACATTTAAAATATAAACTATGAAGATTGACTATCTTTTCAGGAAAAAAGCTGTATATAGCACAGGGAACCCTAATCTTGGGTAATTCTAGTATAAAACAAATTATACTTTTATTTAAATTTCCCTTGTAGCAAATCTAATTGCCACATGGTGCCCTATATTTCATAGTATTTATTCTCTATAGTAACTGCTTAAGTGCAGCTAGCTTCTAGATTTAGACTATATAGAATTTAGATATTGTATTGTTCGTCATTATAATATGCTACCACATGTAGCAATAATTACAATATTTTATTAAAATAAATATGTGAAATATTGTTTCATGAAAGACAGATTTCCAAATCTCTCTTCTCTTCTCTGTACTGTCTACCTTTATGTGAAGAAATTAATTATATGCCATTGCCAGGTAGAAGTTTGGAATAATTGTTTAGTCTCTCCTATTAGATGTGGACATTTTTGTTTTTGTTTTTGTTTTCAGGGATGAAATAAAATATATTATTTCTACCTACAAAGTATTACAGTCTTTTTTCTTTAATGTTG